GCAGAGACTCCCAGCTCTGACACCAATTAGCTGTGTGATCTTGGGCAAGTGACCTAGCCTCGCGGAGCCTGGCTACATCATCTGAAGAGCTGGGACAGTACTAGTGCCCACCTCACAGGGCTGTCCTAAGGCCCAGCAGCCCGGGCCGCCCCTCCTCCCGCCTCCTGCCCGCCTCCAGCCAACCCAGGCCCGCACCTGCGCAGCAGCTGGATCTTGTCGCGGTAGCGGTCGTAGAAAGGGTTGGCCTGGAGCTCGGCCTCGGCCCCGACCCCGCTGCTGTCGGCGCCCCCCTCGGGCCGGCCCGAGCCGGGGCGCACTGGGAAGACGCGCAGCTGCGCGGGTGACACGAGCCCCAGGCCCAGGGCGCGGCTGCGCACCGCGCACAGGCCCCGGTAGAGACCGGCCACCTGCAGGACCGCCGGTCCCGCGCCACCCGCAGCCGCCACCACCACAGCAGCCATGGCCGCCCCCGCCTCCTCCTCCTCCTCAGGCGCGTCGGCCTCGGCCCGCGGCCCGCGCGCCCGCTCCATCCCGCTCCGAGTGCGCCGCGCCCGCGCTCCGGCACCGAGGTTCCGCGCGCCCAAGGTTCCGGGCGCGGGATAGCGGCGAGGCGGGGCGGGGAGGAGGGGGCGCGCCGCTCTGGCCCCGGCACTGCGCGCTCTCGCCGCCCTGTGTATGCCACGGCCCGCCTCCTCCAGGGAGGCTGCCCAAATTCAACGCCCTTCCTCCCTCTGGGACCAGCAGCCTCTGCGCGCCAAGTCCGTTCTCTAAAGCCAGCGGATCTCCATGTCCTCGCGGTGCTTGCCCCTGGCACTCGCTGTAGTGCCAGGCACTCGATGTAGTAGTCCGTCCTTCAGCATCGAAGGTCTTTTCATCAACTATAATCACAGCAGCAAGCTTCTCTTTACTGAGGTTGCTATGTGCAGGACACTGAGCGGCTTCATACTCTGTGTGGCAGTATTATCCTCATCTAACAAATAAGGAAACTGAGGCCGAGAGTAATTATGTGACTTGTTCAAGTTCTACCCGACAGCTGAGCTCTTTTCAAGATGGCAGCTGCCTCCCAAGCCTCCTTTTCCTCTGCTTCCTGACATCCTCCTTGAACTCCAGCCACAGTGACCTATTCTCTCCCAAAGAAACACCAGGATTACTCCTTGAAGAGTCCTTATTCAGGCCCTTTTTGACCCCTGGAATCCTCTCTCCTTCCATTCTCTCAACCCAAATGCCACAATCTTCCTTACCGTCTGAACCAGGTGTGAGCTCCTAGGGTCAGGGACAGTGACATTAACATCTCTGTGTCCCACCTGCTCACAGAACAGGGCCAGTCCTGGAGTGGGCTCTCTGGGACAGTACTCATCATCAGGTCCTTCTTGTCTGGGTTTTGTCTGATTGAAGCCCCTCCTGGGACAGGGGCAGAGCCTTCAACTCTGCTCAATCCAACCTATGCTCATGGAGATCAGCCCTGAGCCCTGCCCTGTGCGAGGAACAGTGTAATGGAAGATGAATAAGTCCTTCAAGTATGCCAGCCCATACCTGGCTCACACTCCTAACACTTGCTGTTTTCTCTGTGGATCTGCATGTGGCTGCCTCCTCATCATCTAAGGGCTCAGTTCACATGTAAGCACCTCCAAGGGACCTAAATGACAACCAGCATGCCTCTTTTTCTTTCTTGCTGCCTTAGTGTGGGTCTCATTGTACTTTGGAATCCTGGGGCTGTGTTCTGTGATAACTGGAGGGTGCATTATCTTTCTGCACTGGAGGAAGAACTTGAGGCGGGAAGAGCATGCCCAGCAGTGGGTGGAGGTGATGAGAGCTGCCACATTCACCTACAGCCCATTGTTGTACTGGATTAACAAGCGACGGCGCTACGGCATGAATGCAGCCATCAACACGGGCCCTGCCCCTGCTGTCACCAAGACTGAGACTGAGGTCCAGAATCCAGATGTTCTGTGGGATTTGGACATCCCCGAAGGCAGGAGCCATGCTGACCAAGACAGCAACCCCAAGGCGGAAGCCCCTGCTCCCCTGCAACCTGCACTGCAGCTGGCTCCACAGCAGCCCCAGGCCAGATCCCCATTCCCACTTCCCATCTTTCAGGAGGTGCCCTTTGCCCCACCCTTGTGCAACCTACCCCCCCTGCTGAACCACTCTGTCTCCTATCCTTTGGCCACCTGTCCTGAAAGGAATGTTCTCTTCCATTCCCTCCTGAATCTGGCCCAGGAAGACCATAGCTTCAATGCCAAGCCTTTTCCTTCAGAACTGTAGCCTCCTCTCACTGAAGGTGGGAGCTGCAGGAATCAGGTGCAGAGTAGGAAATGGAACTAACCTCAGGAAGGTGGTATTGACAGAGGTCAGGACCCACCTGGATGTCATGCTATGAAACATTAAAAGAAAAAAAAAAAAGTCCAAGGCTCCCTCGTTTCTCATTTGCTGTT